CTGTAGGCTCCCAAGTAGCTGGGCTGGGGATTAGATGGACTCCAAGGCATTTCCTCAGGTGGCAATGGGCGGATCCCTGGGAAGGTAAAGCTGTGCAGTAAGAAAACGGCAAGATGCTACGTTCACTCAGGTAAAGCCCCTTTCCCGGGTTTAGGGAGGGCGAGGCAGTTTAGGCTGGGTCAGTTTGTCCCTGCCCTCACGGTTTGTTGGTCCTGGCAAAAGAGGGCCTTATGTTATTTATTTTTCTTAGAGACAGTGTCTTGCTCTGTTGCCCAGGCTGAAGTCCAGTGGCTCATCTCAGTTCACTGCAGACTCCGCCTCCTGGGATCAAGCGATCCTCCCACCTCAGCCTCCAGAGTAGCTGGGACCACAAGCACCACAGGCGCCCGGCACGATGCCGGCTAATTTTTTTTTTTTTTTTTTTTAAGAGAGAGAGGTAGGCTCCCTATGTTGCCCAGGCTTGTCTTGAATTCCTGGGCTCAAGCAATCCTCCCTCCTCGGCTTCCCAAAGTGTAGGGATTACAGGCGTGAGCCACTGCGCCCTGCCAAAAGAGGGCTTTAGGGCACCCCAGAACGCGAGATCCCCCTCATCTGTAATCTTTAAAGAGGAGGAAGTGTACTCCAAATCAAGCGATAGTCCATTCGTCCTTGGCACGGTGACTGCCGGGAGGCCAGGACCAAATGTGTCTCCTTCCGGCTTTTGCACCACACTAACTAACCGGCGCCAGGCCGCAGAGCCGCCCTGGCCTTCGGCGAGAACTCAGGCGAGCGCGGCGCACGCTGCTCCGGAGTCCCACCGCGGAAGTTGAGGCCGCGGATTCCGAGGGCGGGGTGGAGAGGAATCTGGAAGGACCTGGACCCGGTGGAACGCACTGCGCGGACGGCGCCTGCGTCCGCACTCAGCTGTTCAGCCCTCTTTCTTCAGGCTCTCCCCTGAAAGCCGTCCCCATGCCGGTCTCTTTTTTCTGCCTTCTTGTTTCCCTCCGGCGAGTCAGCGCGACTGTGAATTTCCGTTTCCGGCGGTGTCCATGCTGACCTGAGGAGTCGCGGCTGCGAGCAGGTTCGGTGCTGCGGGTTGGGGTAGGCGGCGGTGGGGTCCCTGGTTCTGGGGCACTGGGAAGATCGCGAGTCGTGCGTGTGGGAAGGTCCTCCCCCGGTCCTCCGGGTCATCTTTGCTCCCGAGGAGCGGCATATTTCTCATCTGGCGGAGGTGTCCTGGGGTAGTTGGGTGAGTGACGTGATGAATCCCTGCAGAGAGCCCCATCTCCTTACCCCAACCTTCTTCCTTGTAGGTTAGAGTTACTTGTTATTGGTAAATAGCCACTATGGAGGCTAAGGACCAGAAGAAACACAGAAAGAAAAACAGTGGACCCAAAGCTGCAAAGAAAAAGAAGCGGCTTCTGCAGGATCTCCAGCTAGGAGACGAAGAAGATGCCCGGAAGAGAAATCCCAAAGCTTTTGCAGTTCAGTCTGCTGTGCGGATGGCTCGATCCTTTCACAGGTATGTTAGGCTACGGTCTGGTCATTCTTCCAATTTATTTATTTGTTTATTTTTTAATGAATAGGACTCAGGATTTGAAGACAAAAAAGCATCATATTCCAGTGGTTGATCGAACTCCACTAGAGCCCCCACCAATAGTGGTAGTGGTGATGGGACCTCCAAAAGTTGGAAAGAGCACTTTGATACAATGCCTCATTCGGAACTTTACCCGGCAGAAGTTGACTGAGATCAGAGGCCCTGTGACGATTGTGTCAGGTAGGAGATGCCACCACAGACACAGAGTTGGCTTAAAGTAAAATTTTCATCTTTTCACTTATAGGTAAAAAGCGCAGACTCACCATTATTGAATGTGGGTGTGACATTAACATGATGATTGATCTGGCTAAAGTAGCAGATCTGGTAAGTGAGCAGGGGCAGCCTGGGGTGCTGATTTTCTTTGAGAAATTATGTGTTCTGCTTTTAGGTACTGATGCTTATAGATGCCAGCTTTGGGTTTGAAATGGAAACGTTTGAGTTTCTAAACATCTGTCAAGTACATGGCTTTCCTAAAATTATGGGAGTTCTCACCCACCTCGACTCCTTCAAGCATAATAAGCAACTGAAGAAGACAAAGAAGCGATTAAAACACAGGTTCTGGACGGAAGTTTACCCGGTACGAAGAGAAATAATTGTTGGATACTAACAAATTTAATTTTTAATTTTCCTCTAATGTTTAGGGTGCCAAGCTGTTCTACCTTTCTGGAATGGTGCATGGAGAATATCAAAACCAAGAAATCCACAATCTGGGCCGTTTTATTACAGTTATGAAGTTTAGGCCTCTCACATGGCAAACTTCTCACCCTTATATCCTGGCAGACAGGTAAAATATGATTTTAAGCTTTTTCTTCCTGGCATTTCTGCTGTGATTGAATTTATTTTTCTAGGATGGAAGATTTGACAAACCCAGAGGATATCCGAACAAACATCAAATGTGACCGGAAGGTGTCACTTTATGGTTATTTAAGAGGAGCACACTTGAAAAATAAAAGCCAAATTCACATGCCAGGTATTCTCTTGTTGTAGAACATACTAGAATTAGCTGAAGCTGGCTTTTGGGTTCTGTCTTCCAGGGGTAGGAGATTTTGCCGTGAGTGACATCAGTTTCCTCCCAGACCCTTGCGCTCTTCCTGAACAACAAAAGAAGCGCTGTTTAAATGAGAAGGAGAAGCTGGTTTATGCGCCTCTTTCTGGAGTTGGGGGTGTGCTGTATGACAAAGACGCTGTCTATGTTGACCTTGGTGGCAGCCACGTTTTTCAGGTATCGGTGAGACGGGAGTCATTTCTCTGAACCCTCACGTGCCCTTTCTTGGTGGTCTTGACAGGATGAAGTGGGGCCCACCCATGAGCTGGTCCAGAGTCTCATCTCTACCCACTCCACCATTGATGCCAAGATGGCTTCAAGTCGAGTGACGCTGTTTTCTGATTCCAAGCCACTTGGGTCAGAGGATATAGATAATCAAGGGTAAGTCTGCTTTTTTTCTATTTTTAATAAAATTGAATTATTTTGTATTTCCTTGGTAATACAGGCTAATGATGCCAAAGGAGGAAAAACAAATGGACTTGAACACTGGTCGAATGCGTCGGAAAGCCATTTTCGGAGATGAAGATGAATCTGGAGATAGTGATGATGAAGAAGATGATGAAATGTCTGAAGATGACGGGTTGGAAAACGGCTCTAGTGATGAGGAAGCAGAAGAGGAGGAAAATGCTGAGATGACTGATCAGTATATGGCTGTTAAGGGCATCAAACGACGGAAACTTGAGTTGGAAGAAGACAGTGAAATGGATTTGCCAGCATTTGCTGACAGTGACGATGACCTTGAGAGGAGCTCAGCGGAAGAAGGGGAAGCGGAGGAAGCTGATGAAAGCAGTGAAGAAGAGGACTGCACTGCAGGAGAGAAGGGCATTTCAGGATCAAAGGCTGCTGGAGAAGGTAGTAAAGCAGGGCTGTCACCAGCTAATTGCCAGAGTGACCGTGTGAATCTGGAGAAGTCTTTGCTGATGAAGAAAGCAGCTCTCCCCACTTTCGATTCTGGGCATTGCACAGCTGAAGAGGTGTTTGCATCTGAAGATGAATCTGAAGAAAGCTCCTCACTCAGTGCAGAGGAAGAAGACTCAGAAAATGAAGAGGCTATTAGAAAAAAGCTTTCAAAGCCTTCTCAAGTGAGCAGTGGTCAGAAACTGGGGCCACAGAACTTCATTGATGAGACCAGTGATATAGAAAATTTACTCAAAGAGGAAGAAGATTACAAGGAAGAAAATAATGATTCCAAAGAAACGTCAGGTAAGCTTAAATGTAGTTGGTTGCTGCTATGAGCCTAACTGGAGGTTGGCATTGGTCGTTTCAGGTGCCCTCAAGTGGAAGGAAGACCTTTCCAGAAAGGCAGCTGAGGCCTTTCTGAGGCAGCAGCAAGCAGCTCCAAACCTCCGAAAGCTTATTTATGGGACAGGTAAAGAATTCTGGTTCAGAACTAGAAATGTTTTCTCACTTTTCTGCCATGGTGTGCTCTTTAGTGACAGAAGATAATGAAGAAGAAGATGATGATACTCTAGAAGAGCTTGGAGGGTTGTTTCGTGTCAACCAGCCTGACAGAGAGTGTAAGCACAAGGCTGACTCTTTGGACTGCTCCAGATTTCTTGTGGAGGCCCCCCATGACTGGGATTTAGAGGAGGTAAGTCTGGGTAGTACATTTGATTTATTAGAACCTCACCTAAGTGCTGACTTTTCTGCGTAAGGTTATGAACAGTATCAGAGATTGCTTCGTGACTGGAAAGTGGGAAGATGATAAAGATGCAGCCAAGGTCTTAGCAGAAGATGGTAAGTAAAGAGCTGGGTTCTTCAGGAAGACTCACAGAGCAGCCTTTGGGTGTTCTTTTCCCAGAGGAGCTCTACGGTGACTTTGAAGACTTGGAAACAGGGGACGTGCACAAGGGAAAATCAGGCCCCAATACTCAGGTATGACTTTGTCGTAGCTGGCTGTTCTTGGTATACACAAAATTTTTTCTTCTGGAAATTTAAGAATGAAGATATAGAGAAAGAAGTTAAGGAAGAAATTGACCCCGACGAAGAAGAAAGTGCCAAGAAAAAGCATTTGGATAAGAAGAGAAAATTGAAGGAGATGTTTGATGCAGAATATGATGAAGGAGAAAGCACATATTTTGATGATCTTAAAGGAGAAATGCAGAAACAAGCACAGGTGAGAAACCTCAGTTCCTCTCAGCCCCTTGTATACAGGTTTTTTTATTCCCCATCATGTACAGCTGAATCGCGCAGAATTTGAAGATCAAGATGATGAAGCCAGAGTTCAGTATGAGGGTTTTCGACCTGGGATGTACGTCCGCATTGAGATTGAAAATGTTCCCTGTGAATTTGTGCAGAACTTTGACCCCCATTACCCCATTATCCTGGGTGGCTTGGGCAACAGTGAGGGAAATGTTGGCTACGTGCAGGTGGGTCCCTTTGCTACATATTTGGTGCCTGACCATCAATCATCTTACCCTCTCGTCCCCTCAGATGCGTCTGAAGAAACATCGCTGGTATAAGAAAATCCTCAAGTCCCGAGATCCAATCATATTTTCTGTAGGGTGGAGGAGGTTTCAGACCATCCCACTGTATTATATCGAAGACCACAATGGAAGACAAAGGCTTCTAAAGTATACCCCACAGCACATGCATTGCGGAGCAGCCTTTTGGGGTAAAATATGATTACAATAACTTGCCTGTTGCCGCTATATTTCTTTTTTTCCTTTTCCTTTAAGGCCCTATCACTCCACAGGGAACTGGTTTCTTGGCAATACAGTCTGTCAGTGGCATAATGGTAACTATCTTGGATGATTTCTTTTACAGATTTTCCTATTTTCAAATTTTGGGGTTCCTGTTAGCCTGATTTTCGGATAGCTGCTACAGGAGTTGTCCTTGATCTGGATAAATCCATAAAAATTGTGAAGAAATTAAAGCTAACTGGTTTTCCATATAAAATTTTCAAGAACACTTCATTTATTAAGGTCTGTATATCTATATATTCTCATATTTATAAGTGTGTGTGTTTTTATCTTGCTATACCTGTAGGGAATGTTTAATTCTGCCTTGGAAGTGGCCAAATTTGAAGGTGCTGTGATTCGAACAGTCAGTGGGATAAGGGGGCAGATCAAGAAAGCACTCCGAGCTCCAGAAGGAGCTTTCAGGGCCAGCTTTGAGGATAAGCTGCTGATGAGCGGTGAGTGTCTTGAGTAGTGTTCAGGGCAGGGTAAAATGTTAAAGTAAATTACCTCTCTTTTCAGATATTGTCTTCATGCGAACTTGGTATCCTGTTTCCATCCCAGCGTTCTATAACCCAGTAACATCTTTGTTGAAACCAGTGGGTGAGAAAGACACCTGGTCAGGAATGCGGACCACGGGCCAACTCAGGCTCGCCCATGGCGTCAGACTAAAGGCGAACAAGGACTCTCTGTATAAGGTACTGGTCGCGTGTGTGTTAGTGGAGATGAAGAATATGTCACAGTCTTTGTTTTTCTTTTCAGCCAATCCTGAGGCAAAAGAAACATTTTAATTCACTGCACATTCCAAAAGCCTTGCAGAAGGCCCTGCCATTTAAGAACAAGCCCAAGACCCAAGCAAAGGCAGGCAAGGTGCCAAAGGACAGGCGGAGACCGGCCGTCATACGCGAGCCTCATGAAAGAAAGGTACTGTTGCCCATGCTGTACTGCACGCTGCGTTCTGATACTCACCGGCTTTTGTCCTTGTCAGATCCTTGCACTGCTGGATGCTCTGAGTACGGTGCATAGTCAGAAGATGAAGAAGGCCAAGGAGCAGCGGCACCTGCACAATAAAGAGCACTTCAGAGCCAAGCAGAAGGAGGAGGAGGAGAAGCTGAAGCGGCAGAAGGACCTCAGGAAGAAGCTCTTCAGAATTCAGGGGCAGAAGGAAAGAAGAAACCAGAAGTCCAGTTTGAAGGGGGCTGAGGGCCAATTGCAGTGAGCCTTTGGACTGGAGGGACTGTCCCTGGATCTGCGGAGGTAGACAGTTTCAAACATCACAGTTTGAATGCCTGTGAATGACAAGTCAGTGGGAAAGAGCTCAAGAGATGTCTCTACTCAAACTGTGCCTGCAGGAGGAGGAACAGAGAAGCCTGGGCTGCTGGGACTGGGTTCATTCTCATGACTTGGGGCTGTCGAGATTTAAAGTGATGTAAGCTGTGGTTATGTGGATTCTCTTACTTTCCTCTGCCTGCCTCAGTTTAATTATTTTGTCCTACAGAAATATCATTAAAATATTTTTTTGTTACTTTTGGCTTAGTAGTTTTCATTAGGGATGAATGCCTGACAATTCTTTGTGGATAATTATTTATACTACCACCTTCATGAGGAGTCTTCCAGAAGAGAAAGAAATATTCACTTGAACTCTGAGCTCCCATGGAAGATTTTAGAGAATAGTGTGTAGTGTTTTTGTTTTGTTTTTTGTTTGAGTGACACACAAACCTAGATGGTACAGCCTACTGTGCACCCAGGATCTATGGGCTCCTTTGATCACTGGCCCTTGTGGACATTTTCTATCTTATTTCATATGTTCTGCACATTAGTATAGTGACAAGGTAACAGTAAGTACTTTTTTAAAGCTTTAGACTTAGGAGATTATTGTCTCAGGTGCAGAGACCAAGGAAATCGTATGTATCAGTGAGATAGGCTTCCCGTATTATGCTCATGCGTTATACCTGCCTAGCTACATTGCCTTTTTTTAAATTAAACATTATGTTGAAGTAATCATACTATTACATAGGCGATGTATGTATTTTATGATTGTATGTTGATATAGTTATGGGGAATCTATTCCTATACGATGTAATCATAGATTCACATATAGTTGTATATTTTGCCCAATTTCTCTCAGTGGTAATGTTTCACACATATAACAATCAGGATGTTGACATCAATACAGCCCGCTGATTTTATTCACATTTCCCCAGCTTTACTTTCCCCAACGTATACTCCTCCATGTATGCATGGGTGTGTAGAAATATGGAACGCAGCTGGGCACAGTGACTCACGCCTGTAATCCCAGCACTTTGGGATGCTAAGGCAGGAGGATCACTTGAGCCCAGGAATTTGAGACCAACTTGGGCAACATGGCAAAACCTCATCGCTACAAAAAATAAAAAATTCGCCAGGTGTGGTGGGTGCACACCTGTAGTTCCAGCTGCTTGGGAGGCTGAGGTAGGAGGATCACTTGAGCTTGGGAGGTTGAGGCTGCAGTGAGCCATGATAGCACCACTGCACTCCAGCCTGGGCGACAGGGCAAGACCCTGTTTCAAAAAAAAAAAATTATACATATATGTATGTAGAACACTTCATGAATTTGTGTGTCATCTGTGCATGGGGCCCATGCTGACCTCTGTGTTGTGCCAGTTATAGTATGTGTGCTGCTGATATGAGTGCCACATTGCCTTTACAACATCATAGGGGCCAAAGAGGGTTGGCAGGATTATGAGCAGTTGGCCTAGTCTGAGAGGCTCTCTAAAAGCCTAAAGTCTGTAGGCAGGTGCTCAGCTTTGTATCTCCATAAGAAGGGAAGAGGATGTGAGGATCCTGTCAGGGCTAGGTCCACCTGGGAAGTGACAATTGGAACACTCCCAGACCTCTCTGGGCAACTCTGGGTGTACATTTTCCTCTGTTCCTCAAGAGCTATTATGAATTTCATCATCCATTATGCTGATAGGCCTGGGGACTGACACATAGTAAGCCCATAACAATTATAATTTAAAACTAATTTGTTATATAGCATAATTGATATATTTTAAAATGCAAAACTATAATTCAACTAAAATATACAAGGCACTCAAGTCATACCATGTTTTAAGTAGCTTACAAGGTGATCAGCAAGTGTCTTATACAACAAGCAAATTTGTTCAAAGAGAAGCATTGCAAATAAGTATTTATAATTGTATAGTTTTATATTTTAGCCAGAAGAGTGGAATCCTTTAGCAATGGGGGAAATAAAAGAATGTTTAATTACAGTTGCAGATAATTGCCTTTTCCAAAGACAATGTATGTAGGCAGAACTCATACCTGTTAATATTAAAAATCTTGGTTTATCATATTTGGAGAACAAGGGAAATAAAAAGTTTGCATATTAAGATTATTTAAACTAAAGTTAAGGAATCTCTAATGTCTGAAAGAAACAATAAATAGCATTTTTCATGTAGAATTTTTATTGGTGAAGGTTCCACCTGGCCAGGTTAGTAAAATACAGTCACACATCAGTTAAGGATGGGGATATATTCTGAGAAATGTATCATTAGGCAATTTTGTCATTGTGTAAACATCATAGAGTGACACACAAACCTAGATGGTACAGCCTACTGTGCACCTGGGCTCTATGGTATGGCCTGTTGCTCCTAGGCTACAAACCTGGGCAGCATGTGACTGTACTGACTACTGTAGGCAGTTGTAACACAGTGGTAAACATTTGTGTATCGAAACATAGAAAAGGCGTAGCAAAAATACAGTATTGTGGAACCACTGCCATATACGTGGTCCATCCTTGACTGAACATCATGCGGCATGTGGCTGTATGTATACACATAGTTTTTGCTGTGAGTTTGCATCCATCTCATAGGAAGACATATATCAAAATAAGGACCAGACTGGAGAGTGTGTAAATTACTTTTCAATACTAATGGCTTATTAATTTGATATTGTCAGCAAGTATGTTGCAAAAACAAATTCCACCAGAATGTGAGTTCCATGAGAGCAGGAACTGGGTTGTTCACCTTGTTGGCACTTGGAGTAGAGCCACTGAGCTTCGTGCTGCATAAAATTGCTTGGAAGAAAGAAGGGAGGGCATTCCAGGTAACTGAAGCATTGCTATGCAAAGTAAGCATTTGCCCTCTGAAATATTTTAACAATGTTTATAGAAACCTTTCTCAATTGTATTAAACTTTGTAAATTGTAAAAATTATTCTGTTATACCTTTTCTATTTACTAGGCACAGGCAGCCATAGGTGCTAGGTATGTTTTGAAAACATATTGAACCTACAGTGTACATATCATTCCATGCCATTAAATATTCTTATTTAATCATAGATGTGTTCAGGTGTGTTTGGTTTCCTATTTGTGGATGTACTAGATTGTTTTCTTTTTTTAACAAAACCTGTGAACTTGCTTTAAGTATTATCATTTGGTGACATGCCCGCCATTTCAGAAATAAATGTTTGAGCAAAGAGGAAAGCCACCGGGTCTGATTCAGCTCTCTGGAGGCTCCAGAGCTTACCTCGCTGATGGGAAAAAGAGCATCGATTTAATTGCCCTTGGTACCGACTTCTAGTATCTAGTATTTTGCCAGACTCAGGTATTTCTTAAAGCCATTATTCAGAGTCTTCAGCAAGGACATTGTATTTTACTTGTGTCTCCTTAGTTTTACCTAGTTTATTTCATGGTTTTAAAGTATTGTACATTTTTATAATCCTTTAACAAGACAAAAGGTTGAGATGTTGGACATTTAAATGCCAAAGGTGTTTTATTATGAGACTTAGCATTTCATATTTGGGGATGGTACCTTATCGAAAATCAGATAAACTTTGGTTGGATGGGTATTTGGAGGAATCTTTTAAGTCTTTTCTTAAGCAAAGTTTGGACACTCTAAAATAAGGTTGCCAACTGGCATGTAGAGAGAAAAGGATGTGTCATACATTTAGACCAGGTGGCCTGTCCTGTAAATTTTTTTGAGGGGAGGGGTGGGCTTGTTTTTTTCTGTGTTTCGGTTTTTTCCAATTTTTGTTTTGTGATAAAATATGCATAATAAAACTTATTTTATCAATTTTTAATTGTATGAGTCAGTGGCATTACCTTCACAGTG